AAACTCAAAGTGATTCCACACTCTGTGGTGAATTGTCTCCTTCATCTATTCTGTGTATCCTGCTTGGGTAGAGAAGAGGATAGAAAGCCAGACTAGGTAGGAGACGTTTCATTTTTTGTGGGATAGATCCTGACTGGGGGATTAGGGAAGAAGGAGGATCTATGGTGGAAAAAAAGGGGGAACCTGAAGGAGACTCTGGAGACAAGGATGAGATCCTAAAGTGAAGAAAGGAGGGGGTGTCTCTGGAAAGACAGTGAAGATCCCAAGGTCCTAGGGAAAGAACTTCAGGACAGGTGATTAGGGTGTGGAGAGGGAGGCATTGGCACCCTAGGGCCAAGAATGGAATTCTGGGGAAGGAACTCTGTGGAAAGACTGAAAAGGATGCTGAAGGTGGACGGCCAGATATGAAATCATGGAGGGGGCTCCGGGAAAAACAGGAGGGTTAAGGGAGATTATGAGGTTCGAAGACGGGATCCTGGTGGAAAAGCCTTCTGTGACAGAAAGACCCGAGGAGACAACGAGGGCGGGGAATGGGGACCGAGAGAGCCAAGAATGGCACCCTGGCGGAAGAATTCTGTGGAGAAACCTGGAGGGAGGGGGTATCTACAAGGTGGGGGCGGGAGACCCCTAAAATCAGCGATCTGACTTACTTTCTCCGCTGGACTTGTACTGCTTTAAACACATCTTCACGTTTCAGCACCACGAAGTCGCCGTCGCGGATGCGGTGGTCTCCGGGATGCTGTGGTTGTGGGCCCGGCTGCTCCCCTGAGCCCTCCATGACGCTCAGCCGGTCGCCGTGCTCCACGGCGTCCCGCCCCTCCTCCTCGGTTGTCGCCACCGCCAGCCTCACTTCCCACAACCTGGCGCACTAGGAGCCCTCCGACCGGCACCGCCCCCACGTGTTGCACGCCGCTTCCGCTTTCCGGCCCAGACCTCAAGACCGCTTCCGGAAGCCTCTCGGCTTCCGTCTGGCCAAACTCCTTGATTGGCTGCACTCCGCCCCGCCCCTCTCGTCTTGCCGCTTCTTTGAGCGGAAGTTGGATCACTGAAGCGCCAAAAAAGAATTTAGGGGAAGACCTGATTTTCGCTTGAGGCATTTTTGCGGCGCTGTGCGCTACAGACACCTTCTGGAAGCTGCGGTGGGGAAACTGAGTTTCCCGAGCCGTTGAGACAGATGGGGTTCAGCACCGCGCGGGGACGACAGGAAAGCTGCGGCTGAAGAGAACTGCGGACTTGGCAGGAGTCGCCTGAGGAGCTAAGATCCCGGAGACTCTTAGCCCCGTGGTGCTTCTCTACGGGAGGGAGGGAGGGAGAATCCGGCCGGACAGATCTGCGCGTATCCTGGAGCCGGCCCAGTTGTGAACTAGGAGAGCTTTGGGACCTCTGTCCCAAGCAAGTAAGAACTTTAGCCTTAGGAGATGTAAATAAAGTAGTATTTGAAGAAGCACAGGTACCCAACTGTTTCTTTTTACTCTTTCTCCATGGTGAAGACCTTTTTAATATCTATCTTTTAGGAGAGATGAATGGAGAGTATAGAGGCAGAGGATTTGGACGAGGAAGATTTCAAAGCTGGAAAAGGGGAAGAGGTGGTGGGAACTTCTCAGGAAAATGGAGAGAAAGAGAACACAGACCTGATCTGAGTAAAACCACAGGAAAACGTACTTCTGGTAGGTGAGGTCAATGATTGTTCAATTTTTTTTTTCTACTAACCTAGTATTTTATTTTTTTCAGAACAAACCCCACAGTTTTTGCTTTCAACAAAGACCCCACAGTCAATGCAGTCAACATTGGATCGATTCATACCATATAAAGGCTGGAAGCTTTATTTCTCTGAAGGTAGGGTTTAAAAAGTACAAAAAAGCACCATATATTTGTGCTAATGCCATATTTGTTGGATTAGTTTACAGCGATAGCTCTCCTTTGATTGAGAAGATTCAAGCATTTGAAAAATTTTTCACAAGGCATATTGATTTGTATGACAAGGTAAGATTCCTCTACAGCAAAGCTACCAGTCAAATTATTGTTTTCATACTTTTATATTTTATAGGATGAAATAGAAAGAAAGGGAAGTATTTTGGTAGATTTTAAAGAACTGACAGAAGGTGGTGAAGTAACTAACTTGATACCAGATATAGCAACTGAACTAAGAGATGCACCTGAGAAAACCTTGGCTTGCATGGGTTTGGCAATACATCAGGTAACTATTTGTCTTATGCATACTTTTGTCTACCAACTTCAGAGTAAATGTCTGTCCTGTTTAGGTGTTAACTAAGGACCTTGAAAGGCATGCAGCTGAGTTACAAGCCCAGGAAGGATTGTCTAATGATGGAGAAACAATGGTAAATGTGCCACATATTCATGCAAGGTGAGGAATTTGATGTATTAAAGTATTACTTATTTCTGTTCATTACTTCCTGTTTTGTCTTTAGGGTGTACAACTATGAGCCTTTGACACAGCTCAAGAATGTCAGAGCAAATTACTATGGAAAATACATTGCTCTAAGAGGGACAGTGGTTCGTGTCAGTAATATAAAGCCTCTTTGCACCAAGATGGCTTTTCTTTGTGCTGCATGTGGAGAAATTCAGAGCTTTCCTCTTCCAGATGGAAAATACAGTCTTCCCACAAAGGTAATACGTTCTTTAACTGCTTCTTTATTTATATCTGAATGTGAATTACTTTTGTTTCATTCAGTGTCCTGTGCCTGTGTGTCGAGGCAGGTCATTTACTGCTCTCCGCAGCTCTCCTCTCACAGTTACGATGGACTGGCAGTCAATCAAGTAAGCGATCAGACTGTTACATAAAAGGCAGGTATTCTAACTGAAAACTATTTAAACTTTTTAGAATCCAGGAATTGATGTCTGATGATCAGAGAGAAGCAGGTCGGATTCCACGAACAATAGAATGTGAGCTTGTTCATGATCTTGTGGATAGCTGTGTCCCGGGAGACACAGTGACTATTACTGGAATTGTCAAAGTCTCAAATGCGGAAGAAGGTAGGGTACAACTCTTTTCATTATTTGTCTCTCAACTATTGTATTTAACACTTTTAATTTACAGGTTCTCGAAATAAGAATGACAAGTGTATGTTCCTTTTGTATATTGAAGCAAATTCTATTAGTAATAGCAAAGGACAGAAAACAAAGAGTTCTGAGGATGGGTGTAAGCATGGAATGTTGATGGAGTTCTCACTTAAAGACCTTTATGCCATCCAAGAGATTCAAGCTGAAGAAAACCTGTTTAAACTCATTGTCAAGTATGTATGCTGTCATTTGAAATTTTATTACAGGGCTTTTATTTTATTTATTTATTTTTTTGAGATGGAGTCTTGCTCTGTCGCCCAGGCTAGAGTACAGTGGTGCGATCTCAGCTCACTGCAACCTCCACCTCCCAAGTTCAAACAGTTCTCCCACCTCAGCCTGCCGAGTAGCTGGGACTACAGGCATGCGCCACCAGACCCAGCTACTTTTGGTAAGAAATGGGCTTTTAAAGTGACTAGACACCTTCTGTTTTTTGTTCTTTTTTCGCACTTGAGCTTGTTAAAGCAGGTTTGGCATTAGCACTCTTTGGAGGAAGCCAGAAATACGCAGATGACAAAAACAGAATTCCAATTCGGGGAGACCCCCACATCCTTGTTGTTGGAGATCCAGGCCTAGGAAAAAGTCAAATGCTACAGGTAGACAATCAGTCATTTAGTGTTTGTTCTTTGGATGATTCTCTTAAACTTTTTGTTTCCTTAGGCAGCGTGCAATGTTGCCCCACGTGGCGTGTATGTTTGTGGTAACACCACGACCACCTCTGGTCTGACGGTAACTCTTTCAAAAGATAGTTCCTCTGGAGATTTTGCTTTGGAAGCTGGTGCCCTGGTACTTGGTGATCAAGGTGAGAGGCCAAAGGGAATAATTAGTGATTCTGTTTTTTCTGCTTTATTCTACTTCGATTGTAGGTATTTGTGGAATCGATGAATTTGATAAGATGGGGAATCAACATCAAGCCTTGTTGGAAGCCATGGAGCAGCAAAGTATTAGTCTTGCTAAGGCTGGTGTGGTTTGTAGCCTTCCTGCAAGAACTTCCATTATTGCTGCTGCAAATCCAGTTGGAGGACATTACAATAAAGCCAAAACAGTTTCTGAGAATTTAAAGTAAGTCTCTTCAAATATTTATACCTTTAATGTCATTGTTTCTTCTTTCTTTCATCCTTCATAGAATGGGGAGTGCACTACTATCCAGATTTGATTTGGTCTTTATCCTGTTAGATACTCCAAATGAGCATCATGATCACTTACTCTCTGAACATGTGATTGCAATAAGAGCTGGAAAGCAGAGAACCATTAGCAGTGCCACAGTAGCTCGTATGAATAGTCAAGATTCAAATACTTCCGTACTTGAAGTAGTTTCTGAGAAGCCATTATCAGAAAGACTAAAGGTATAAATGTTTCTTCTCCTTATTCAGTTTGGTTGTTATCTTGGGCCTTTTAATCATGCTTCAGGTGGTTCCTGGAGAAACAATAGATCCCATTCCCCACCAGCTATTGAGAAAGTACATTGGCTATGCTCGGCAGTATGTGTACCCAAGGCTATCCACAGAAGCTGCTCGAGTTCTTCAAGATTTTTACCTTGAGCTCCGGAAACAGAGCCAGAGGTTAAATAGCTCACCAATCACTACCAGGCAGCTGGAATCTTTGATTCGTCTGACAGAGGTTTGTTTCTTTTTATGGTCATGCTTTTTTTGTCGTCATCTGAAAATGGTGTTTTCTTTTAAAGGCACGAGCAAGGTTGGAATTGAGAGAGGAAGCAACCAAAGAAGACGCTGAGGATATAGTGGAAATTATGAAATATAGGTAAGATAAAAATTTCAAATTGTTTTAAATGAATTGGGTAATTTTTTCTTCCTTTCTTTTTAAGCATGCTAGGAACTTACTCTGATGAATTTGGGAACCTAGATTTTGAGCGATCCCAGCATGGTTCTGGAATGAGCAACAGGTCAACAGCGAAAAGATTTATTTCTGCTCTCAACAACGTTGCTGAAAGAACTTATAATAATATATTTCAATTTCATCAACTTCGGCAGATTGCCAAAGAACTAAACATTCAGGTATGTTAAACTAGTTAATCTCTTTTGTAATAAATGGGCTAAACCTTTTGATGTTTTCTTCCAGGTTGCTGATTTTGAAAATTTTATTGGATCACTAAATGACCAGGGTTACCTCTTGAAAAAAGGCCCAAAAGTTTACCAGCTTCAAACTATGTAAAAGGACTTCACCAAGTTAGGGCCTCCTGGGTTTATTGCAGATTAAAGCCATCTCAGTGAAGATATGCGTGCACGCACAGACAGACAGACACACACACACACACACACACACACACACACACACACACACACAGTCAAATACTGTTCTCTGAAAAATGATGTCCCAAAAGTATTATAATAGGAAAAAAGCATTAAATATAATAAACTAATTTAAGAAGTGATAAAGTCTCCAGATGCAGTAGCTCACACTGTAATCACAGTGACTCAGGAGGCTGAGGTGAGAGGATTCCTTGAGGCCAGGGTTCGAGACCAACCTTGGGCAACATAGCAAGACCCCATTTCTTAAAAAAAAAAAAAAAAAATTTAAACTTAGCTGGGTATGGTGGCACATGCCTATAGTCTCAGCTACTTGTGAGGCTGAGGCAGGAGGATTCTTTGAGCCCAGGAGTTTGAGGTTACAGTGAGCCACAATCACACCAATCACTGCACTCCAGCCTGGGCAATAAAGTAACTCTTGACTCAAAAAAATAAAAAAAATTGTAGTGGTAGCCATGTGTTAATTGTTAAATAAATTCTCCAAAGGGCTAAAAGTAAATTACTTATAAATTTTTTATAGTTGTATTTTTGACCTGCCTTTTATATGTATGAATATTTCATAGTTTTGCATATCAGATGTAGGCATACAGACAAATACATAAACCAATGAATATATTACATATTCTGTGTTCCAATAAAACTTTATTTATGGACACTAAAATTTGAATTTCATAAAATTTTCCCATGTCAAGAATACAAAATACTTGAGTTTTGTTTTTAGCTATTTAATAATAGGTCTCATTTATTCCACAGGCTGTAGTTTGTAGTCTTGCTTGAAACAATAGAAACAGACTGATTAAGCAGGAGAAGTTTTTTGAAAGAATTTTGTTTGGCTCACGGAATTATTAGAAGGCAGGTGAACCAGGAGGGTAAGCTTCCAGCAGCAATTTGTAAAACCATGCCTTAGAATTGGACTAAGGAAGAAGCTGCTGACACTCCACTGCCACACAGGGCACTGGAAGAAAGTGCTGCTGCCTCCCTGCCCCACCTTTGCCACTTCTGCAGCAGGAATAGGTAGAAGAATGCCCCCACCCGCACCGGAACAGCAACAAAAGGATTCTGCATGAGATGCCTCCCTAAATTGCTGAATTCAAAAAAGAAGTTGCATACAAAGACATCTGATTGAAAAAGGGTATGTTATATGCCCCTTTCATAGGCTGCTAGGGAGTTTTCCTGGTTCTACTTTCAGGTGGTGGGATCAATAAGACCAGAATTTCTCATATGTTGTGAGAGGATTCAAATGTTACAGGGTTGCCAGCCAAACTATCAATCATGTATAAATCCAACAAACACTTTGTAACATACAAGAACTCAGGAAATGTGAACCATTGTTGGAGAATCTACTAAAATACGGCTTCCCGCAAACGAAGATGAATGGAAAATGTAAATAAAAAGAACTGGCAGTGTATATCAGATGTTTAACTATAGGACCAGAACTAAGATGTGGAGACTATTGCCATAGACCACAATGTAAATTTTTAAGTGAGGAAGGAAAAATCAGGAATCAAAAGGGGCCAGGTGCAGTGGCTCACATCTATAATCCCAGAGCTTTGGGAGTTCGAGGCAGGAGGATCACTTGAAGCCAGTTTTGAGACCAGCCTATGCAACACATTGAGACCCTATCTCTACAAAAAATAGATTAGCTGGGCACGGTGGTGCATGCCTATTGTCCTACCTACTGTGGAGGCTGAAGTAGGAAATCACTTGAGCCCGAGAGTTTGAGGTTACAGTGAGCTATGATTATACCACTGCACTCCAGCCTGGGCAAGAGAGCAAGACCTTGTCTCTTAAAGAAAAAAAAAAAAAATGGAGAAAGTAGATAGTAGTATAAATATAGTGAAGTCTTTAAAAGCTAGGAGTTAAAAGATATTTAAAGCAAATAACTCAGGCATGGTGGTGTGTGCCTGTAGTCCCAGCCACTAAGGAGGCTGAGGCAGGAGAATCACTTGAACCCGGGAGGCAGAGGTTGCAGTGAGCCAAGATCGTACCACTGCACTCCAGCCTGGGCAACAGAGTGAGACTCTTTCTCCAAACTAAATAAGAGATATTTAAAGCTGAAAAAAAATCTATTAATAGAATTTAAAACATTTCACAAAAGTCAACACATAAATAATATCAACCAAAATAAAGTGGTAGACAGAAGAGAAAATATACTAATTTATTGTTCAAAGAGGAAAATAAGTCTCAAAGGTTAAGGCTATTATATAAATTTATTTTTAAAAAGACATAAACCTACATTTTCAGAAGAAGAAGTTCCATGTTTCCTTAGATTATGTATTTAGCATCCATTAATCACAGGGCCAAACTAACAACAAAAGTTGTTTAGCTTTCCCTTACAATCCAGCTTTTATGGGTGTGCAAACATCACATTACAGTCCCTCCAACCACAAACCCCAACATATAGTATTTCACTTCCTGCCCAATAGTGGGTGTCCCCACACCTTTCAACCACTGTAGCAACAAAGCTCTGGCCTAGGCTTTTCACTTGCTTCTTTACTGCCTGACTGACTTTGGTGTTTCCTCATGTGGCCTGGTGTGGCATGGCACGCCCTCTTGGGAGATGAAAGTAATCTTCCATAGGCAATTGTTTCTGTGTCACCATTGCTGATTAAAACAAATCCTAAGTACAAATGTCAGAACAGAAACATGCAAAGCAAGAAAACATTACATCATGAAAGTTTCTTTTTTTTTCTTTTTTCTTTTTTTTTTTTTTTTGAGACAGAGTTTTGCTCTTTTTGCTCAGGCTGGAGTACAGTGGCGCGATCTTGGTTCACCGCAACCTCCGCCTCCTGGGTTCAAGCGTTTCTCCTGCCTCAGCCTCCCAAGTAGCTGGGATTATAGGCATGTGCCACCATGGCTAATTTTGTATTTTTAGTAGAGACGGGGTTTCTCCATGTTGGTGAGGCTGGTTTTTAACTCCCGAACTCAGGTGATTGCCTGCCTCGGTCTCCCAAAAAGTGCCGGGATTACAGGCGTGAGCCATTGTGCCCAGCCAAAAGTTTCTTTTTCAAGAGATGGTGGTCTTGCCATGTTGTCCAGTATGGACTTGAACTACTCAGCTCAAGCAGTCCTCCCACCTCAGCCTCCTGAATAGCTGAGACTACAGGCATGCACCACTACACCTGGCTGCGAGATGAAATTTTAAGAGATGGGGGTCTTGTTCTGTCGCCCAGGCTGGAGTGCAGTGACATGATCAAGCCGTGATCTCCTGGGCTCAAGCAATCCTCCTACCTCAGCCTCCTGAGTAGCTGGAACTACAGGAATGCAACACCATGCCCAGCTAATTTTGATTTTTAGTAGAGATGAGGTCTTCCTTTGTTGCCCAAGCTGGTCTCAAACTCCAGGGCTTCCTGAGTAGCTGAGACTACAGGTGTGAGCCACCATGCCCAGCCTCCTCTCTTTTCCAATATTGTGTTAAGTAAATTGTATTGGTGGTAATCAACTTGATCATTTCATTTTTAGGATAGAGATATCAAGGTGAGGGTATAACTGAACGAGAAGAGGAATAAACACCACCCTGTGATTGATGGATCTTTATAGCTCTCCTTTGATAAAGAAGGGAAATATCGTACTTACATTAGCATGTTATAGTTGCTGTTGTTATACAGAAGAATATTAAACAATATTCATATATTGTTTATGAATGCATTGAATTCATAAACAATGGTATGGATATTGACTAGCCAAAGAGGTGGATAAATGTAGATACAATGATACGGTGATTTGGTATTCAGTGTCCATTCTGCTCTCCTAGTGTGCCTTCCTATAATGCAGGGGCTGGAAGGTGAGAAAATAACCACATTTCCCAGACTCCCTTTGCAGGTAGATTTCCAGATGTGAATTGGGTTCCACTGATCAGACACCCATGTGTGAGATTTGGAATGCAGAACTGAGGAGAGAGCCATCTTCCTCTTGCTTGTGTTCTGGTGGCATGTGTGGTTGAGGAGACATTTAATTTCCCTGCAGCAGAATTCTTGCAGTCAGTTGTTGAGGCAAGTGGCGTGGTGGATGCAACCCTGATTCTTCACCTTTCTCATTATTGTGGGGTAGCAGCGCCTCTGGCAAGCCAGACAGACCTGCAGTGTTTTTCTGGGAGTTAATTCTGGAGACCCAGTATGGAACCCACTCCTAGCCCTTGTGACAATATTGCAAGCATCCAGTTCCCTGTTTTACAGTCCTTTTAAATGTGGCTAGCTACAGTAGTTTGTGTTTCCTGCAACTAATCACTCATACATCTGTATCTAAAGCACTCCACCTGGGTCATGTACTATACTTAAAATTATAAGGCAATATTAATTCACAAAACTACCTACTCGTTTTATTTAACCCTCAGAAGAACTGAAAACAAAAGCTATACCAGGCTTGCTCTAGAGCGTGGGCTTGGGAATGGAAAGGCAGAGTGCACCTATTGAATTCCATCATCAGTTTTTCTATACCATGGAGTTACTTACCATGTGTATACATAACACTGATTAAAAATTTTAAAAAAAAGGTTAAAACAAAAACTGAGCCAGATTCTGACA